GCATATTGCTTGCCAATAATGACTGAAAAGTTAGAAATTTTATTTTAAACCAACAGTAGCTATAGTTGATAGTATATATACAAAAGTATTAGTCATATGAGTCTCCTGTTAAGGGGTGTGAGGCCACATTTACCAGCTCTAATTACATACAACTGCAGAACATGTCATGAATGTGAAAGGCCTTAGCTGTGGCACATAAGTACATGTCACAGTGAGCAAGGTCTTATTATGGAAAAGGAAGATGGAGGGCAATATTTGTGAGTGTCTTTAAAATATATATGGCTTAATGCCCACAATAGGCCTACAGCTTGACATTTATTTAACTTAGTGAATAAAAGTATGGATGTCCCCCTAATTGGTTGTGTTGCCTGCTGTGGTGATGATGGTGTTGGCGAAGAAGAAAACCGAGACTCAGGTTAGCAGGAACTTCTCTAGGAAGGGTGTGGGGTGGCTCTGACCCCAGAGTCAGCCTCTTTCCTCATGCCAAACTGCCTCACAGCTGGTAACGTAATAAGGCTAAGAGAAGTGAGCCGATATTTATAGAATGTAGACTACAAGTAGCCTGTGGTGGCTGGGCATAGTGGCTCTCACCTCTTTTCCCAGCACTTTGGGAGGCTAGGGCTGGAAGATTACTTGAGTCCAGGAGTTAGAGACCAGTCTACAAAAAATAAAACAATTAGGCTGGCATGGTGGTGTGTGCCTGTGGTCCCAGGTAGTTGGGAAGCTGAGGTGGGAGGATCACATGAGCCCAGGAGGTTGAGGCTACGGTGAGCCATGTTTGTGCCACTACGCTCTAGTCTTTGTGACAGGGTGAGACCCTGTCTTAAAAAAAAAACAAAAAAAGAAGTAGCTTGTAATTTTAAGTAATTGTCATTTTACCTTATGACACAAGTTTGCAACATTTGTCTGCTGCAGTGCACCTGAGGGATGTGATCCCCACCCCACCCCCCCACCCCCAGTAAGGACTCACTAAGATAGCAGTGAACGAATAGCAAATACTTTTTTTTTTTTTTTTTTGACACAGGGTGTTACTGTGTTGCCCAGGCTGGTCTTGAAATCCTGGGTTGAAACAATTCTCCTACCTTGGCCTCTCAAAATGCTGGGATTACAGGCGTGAGCCATCATGGCTGCTGCAAATACTTATTGCATGAAGAATAGATTTAAGATAAAATAGACTTCCCAGAGAACAGCTTCCGCTGCACTACACTGAATACATACACGCATACCAAGGTATCAAAGTAGCTGATTACTTCTTGAGGTCAACAGCTTGATAATATCTTATTGTTGTGTCCAGGAAAAACAGCACTGGAGGCAATGTTTCTATAAATCAAAGAAGAGACAGTGTGAGAATGTCAGCCCTCAACTGGAAGCCGTTTGTGTACGGGGGGCTGGCCTCCATCACTGCTGAGTGCGGTAAGGACCTGAGGGTGGTGGATCACGTAGCCTTTATTAAGTGAATTTCTTTTTAAATTTTAAGGTACATTTCCAATTGATTTAACCAAGACACGGCTCCAGATTCAAGGCCAGACGAATGATGCAAAATTTAAGGAAATTAGATACCGAGGAATGTTGCACGCATTAGTGAGGATAGGCAGAGAAGAAGGGCTGAAAGCACTCTACTCGGGGTGAGTAGGCCTTCATGCATTTCTGTGTCACTTGCTTTTGTCCCTTTGTACATTGGTTTAACAGGATTGCCCCCGCGATGTTACGCCAGGCATCCTATGGCACCATCAAGATAGGCACTTACCAGAGCTTGAAGCGACTATTCATTGAACGCCCAGAAGGTGAGTGGGGAATCTGTTTTCCACTGTGGACATGTAGAGTCAAATAATGTGTCATTGTTTACAGATGAAACTCTACCGATAAATGTGATATGTGGAATTCTGTCTGGAGTCATATCTTCAACCATTGCTAATCCAACTGATGTTTTGAAAGTAAGCTGTGCTATCTATATCTTATAGGCACATTTCTGATGTTGGTCTTTAAAATAATCTCTAGATTCGGATGCAAGCGCAAAGCAACACCATTCAAGGAGGAATGATAGGCAACTTCATGAACATTTACCAGCAAGAGGGGACAAGAGGACTGTGGAAGGTAAGCCAGAAGGATGGATCGAACTGATTTATGAATCATTTTTATTGTTAATATTTTTACCCAGGGTGTGTCCCTTACTGCGCAGAGGGCTGCTATTGTTGTTGGTGTGGAGCTGCCGGTCTATGACATCACCAAGAAGCATCTTATTCTCTCAGGCCTGATGGGAGACACTGTGTATACCCACTTCCTGTATGTTCATGGCTTTTTTTAAAAAATTATAGTTTTTTTTTTTTTTCCAATGGTGTCTTTATAGCTCAAGCTTCACCTGTGGTCTGGCAGGGGCCCTGGCCTCAAACCCTGTTGATGTTGTGAGGACACGTATGATGAATCAGAGAGTGCTTCGAGATGGCAGATGTTCTGGCTACACAGGAACCCTGGATTGCTTGTTACAGGTAAGAGCAGATGTCTGTCTCTGCAGGGTTGTCTAACTCTCTCTCTCTCTCTCTCTCTCAAAAGCTTACAGTGCTGGAAAGTTTTTCCACCACAGCAAAGCCACAAAAGCTTATCAGCGTAGATGCCATCTCAGAAGAGGCTGATACCAGGGGATTTACATATCTCAGCTGTGATCTTTCTGCTCCAAGCTGACCTTGGAAGATAGTTTGATGTGGTTAAGGGTGGAACCCCTTTTATTTAATCGTGTCCATAGCGTGGGTCTGCCTGTACCTATTTGTTATTAAGTGTGCCATTTGTAAGTCTGTTGTTATGCACTGGAGTTGTGAAGATGGCATTTTCTGTGTCATCCTTAACCCATAACCACAGTTCTTTGTGACATACGAGCAGTTGAAGAAATTGGATTTGTGACAAGCCAAGGCTGCATGAGACATCTTTCTGAAAATGGTAACTTCTGAAACAGCAAAGCTTCCTGTGTTTCACTCTGCTTCTCACTGCTTGGCTCATCACAGATTCTGGGATGTGAGCAACAGATGAAGACTGGGTTAGTTGAGATTGCTGTGTGTTGGCATTGGATGCTCTTCATCAAACGTTTAATGGCATAAACTAACATCCAAACACTAGTCTTTACCACTGAAGTGCCCTTCAACATCAAAGATAATATGTGAAATGCATGTTTCTTGCTAAAGAAAACTTGCAAGAAAATCAGGAGCGATGTATTGTTTTATTCAGGGAGAGTAGCTCCTGATGCATCTCAGCTCATGACTGAGAATCAGACTGCTCTAGAAAAGCTCACTGGAACCATGGAATGGAGCCTCCGAGAAGGTGTTATGGTTTCTGAATTTCTGGGAGATTTTGCTCCTTGTCAACTGAAGAAATTTCATGTATGGAGACCTGGACTGTTCAACCCCAGGTATAAACGGTGCAGGAAATGGATCCTAGGAATATCACACTGCTTTATCATTTCCTATTTTGGCAGGATCTTCCACTTATAATAAGTGATTTTAAGCTTTGAAGACTTGACATTTGTGAGAAATTGTTACAAAGTAATAATCTCTAAATTCGTGGTGGTGTTATGTGTTGGCTTTGAAGGTTGCAAGGTCTGTATTGGTGGGGGGTGTTTTCAAGCAGCTTAGGTTCTGTCTTAGGTCATGTTAGTAATTAGCTTTATGATTTTTAGCAAAGCATATGTATTTCTCAATGAGTAAAATGGGGATAATAACGTCTATTGATGTAGAGGGTCAAATGAAGAACAAATAGTAGCTGCTGCTACTTGACTGGAAAGGTAAATGTGTTTACATCATGCTGTGGAACAGCTCTAAACAGTCTATGTAGAAGAGGGGCATGTTCTCATGGGCTTCTCATGGTAATTGTGAATGAAGCCCTTTGTTAAGGTCTTGTTGAAGAAAGAACACTGTATAAGTTCAGGCTTTAGTACATTTTCCTTAGCAAAATGTTGGTAGTGAATCAAAGAGTTGATTTTTCCAGGTTTCCAGTTTTTACTTTAGTTTATGTTGTGCCTGTCTTGGACTTTCTGTTTAGTTTGGATGGAAAATACCTGCTTGAAATTTTAAAAATGATTTCTTTAGTGCATCTATTTAGCTAGTTTCTGATAGGTGGTATGTAATATTTTCCCTTTTTCTTTCCTTCTGTAGACACAATAAGTCATTCTCCCTCTTCTTTTTTTCTTTTTCTATTTTCTTATTCTTTACTCTAACCTGCTTCAGAGAAAGAGCCCTCTTCCTTCTTGTCTTCATCTTAGTCTTTTCAAAATAAAAGATGACTGTGAGAACCCCAAGAACTTCCACTTCTGGGAGGCAGCCACAGGACAGGGAACATATTTATTTGGGTCTCTTCAGTTCCCCCTTTGAGAACAACATTAAATACATGTTAGCTGGGGCTCCAGGGCATTCTCCTTCCACAGTAGTGCGGCCAAATTCCCAGTCTGGCCAGTCTCTTTGTTGAGACTGAATAGAAGGACTGCAGGTTTTTTTGGAGGATGAGATAATTTTTCCTCGCAGGCATTTTTCCCTTGCCTTCCTTATGCATGAATGGTCCCTTTGAATATTATTTCCAAAAGTGAGAGCTAAGACAAAGTCATCAAAAAGAGAGGATAACAGAAGGTGGGGGCGGGGGCGGGGTGCAGTGGGGTAGGGTTACCTGTTAATTGCTGAGACTCAGATGAAAGTCCAGCTCTCCCTGGGCAACCCTAGAGGGCAGCAGAGGACCCCAGAGCTCATTCAGGCCTTGCTGCTTGTTCTAAACTACACCTTAGGATTTTTTCTTCTTTCCAAAACATTCCATTGATTTTATAAAGACTTTCTATAGAGAGGCTTTCACTTTTGAGTTCTTTGAGTTTAAAGATTGCTTTTCTTGAAATGCTCTTTTTTTAATGTAGAAAAATTTTACTTTTTCAAATATGCATACAATTTTTAAAACAGTAGAAGCAAATTCATTTTAATGACCATGTAAAGAGCGAATGTCAGACAGTATTATTACCAGTTTATTCAAATTACATACATGTTCCTACCAAGGTGGAAAGAAATTCAAACCTCATGGTAAAACTTAAGCACGATTTAAGATAAAAGCATAGTATTTCTTCAGTGTAGACTTATTAAGTGCCTTATTGAACAGGATCTTAACCTGCTTTTTCTGTTTTTTTGAAAGAGTTAATGCAATTGTTGAAGCTTCTAACCAAGAAACAACTTAAGGAATTGGGAGACTTGGTCCCCTCGTTGTCAGGGTTCTGGCTATAAGTACCTCCCCACCTTTGGGTTTTCTTAAATATGCCAAAAGGAATTCTAGTTTTTATAACCAATGGGTTTTTTTGTTTGTGTGCTTATGGATTTGTGTAATCATTGATGCTTAATGTTGTGGATTCATAATATAAAAAGTGGCTCCTGTCCTTTATATTTATTCATGTGCTAGAAATAGTATGCATTATATAAAGAGTATGAAGTTTTCATAAGCCTTTATATTTCAAGCTCTTTATTTAAACATTGTTGGAATATGTGGCATAAGCCTTGTTTCATTTATTTAATAAACTGGAGTAATATATAATAATAAAAATGATTTCTGGTTATTTCAGATAAATAGAAACA